CGCCATAGGTCCAAATTTTGGAAGTTTGTGTTTTGGTTTGTTTTGGTGTGTAAGACTCCCAGTACCAAAGTATCTATGTTGTAGATTGGGACAACACTAAGTGTGTGAAGACCTAAAATAGCCCTGTGGGGACATCTAGTAACTATTCCTGACCTCCGGAAAAAGGCATTGTATCCTCAGGCCGTGGCATAAATTATTTCTCATGTCAGTGCGGATGTGAAGCTATCCCAACCAGGACTTGTTGGGCACTCAGTACTGCCGCGCTGTGAGGGAGCTGTGGACAGAGTAAATGCAACACAGTCCCTTCCGCAGAAAAAAAAAAAAATGTAGTCTATTGGGGGAAAAGGTAAAGGAAGTTAAGAACAGCGTATACAATAAGATGTCCATTGATATACACAACAGTAAGCACAGCAAGATTACAGAAGGGAGAGAAAAATGGGTAGTAACTTGACGGCCTCAGTAAAAAAGGAAGTGGGTTGTGCAGCAAGTTTTGCAAGACAAGTGGAGGAGCCGTACAAGGCCACGCTCGGTAAGGATAAATGTCCCTGAAGTGTTTGGAAGCCACAACGTTTAGAGCCAATTTGGCGGTGACAAACACTTGACTGGCCCAAAACAGTGACAAGCTTCCCGTGCCCCTTGTCCAGGCCCACGTATTTGCTAACCTCAAGCGCCAGCTACCGCAGGCCAGTGGAACAGCGCTCCGGGCGGGGCGGGCCGCGGAGCATGCCGGGGCTTGTGGTCTTCTCGGAGCCCGGGCCCGTGCTCTGCGAGGCCGCCTTCCGCCGGTGGCCTTCCTGTGGGCGGGAGAGGGCGGCCGGGAGCCCAATGAGGGAGCAATAACGTGGCAACCACCCACGAGCCCGCGTCGGTGCCCGCCCCGCAGGGGGACCTACTATCCGGCGCCGAGCCGGAGGGGGGAAACGGCGCCCGCCGCCCGCCCGGAGCCCGCGAGCAACCCCAGTCCCCCCCACCCGCGCGTGGCGGCGCCGGCTCCCTAGCCACCGCGGCCCCACCCTCTTCCGGCCTCAGCTGTCCGGGCTGCTTTCGCCTCCGCCTGTGGATGCTGCGCCTCTCCGAACGCAACATGAAGGTGCTCCTTGCCGCCGCCCTCATCGCGGGGTCCGTCTTCTTCCTGCTGCTGCCGGGACCTTCTGCGGCCGATGAGAAGAAGAAGGGGCCCAAAGTCACCGTCAAGGTCCGGTGGAGTCCGCGGCATTTACGGTGCCGGAAGCTAAGTTGGAAATGGTCTCTTTCCTCAGGTGTATTTTGACCTACGAATTGGAGATGAAGATGTAGGCCGGGTGATCTTTGGTCTCTTCGGAAAGACTGTTCCAAAAACAGTGGATAATTTTGTGGCCTTAGCTACAGGAGAGGTAAGTGGCTGGAGCAGGGGTAGTCAACTCACCCACCTCCTTACCTTCTCTTCCCTTTTTCTAGAAAGGATTTGGCTACAAAAACAGCAAATTCCATCGTGTAATCAAGGACTTCATGATCCAGGGCGGAGACTTCACCAGGGGAGATGGCACAGGAGGTAACCACAGGTCCTCTGGGCCAAGGAGTATGGCGCCCCTGACCTGCTCTGTCTTTTTTCCCAGGAAAGAGCATCTACGGTGAGCGCTTCCCCGATGAGAACTTCAAACTGAAGCACTACGGGCCTGGCTGGGTGAGCATGGCCAACGCAGGCAAAGACACCAACGGCTCCCAGTTCTTCATCACGACAGTCAAGACAGCCTGGCTAGATGGCAAGCATGTGGTGTTTGGCAAAGTTCTAGAGGGCATGGTGAGTTGTGGAAGCAAGGGCTACTACTGGGCCATGCCCTCCTGCTTCCACCTTTCTTTTCCAGGAGGTGGTGCGGAAGGTGGAGAGCACCAAGACAGACAGCCGGGATAAACCCCTGAAGGATGTGATCATCGCAGACTGCGGCAAGATCGAGGTGGAGAAGCCCTTTGCCATCGCCAAGGAGTAGGGCACAGGGACATCTTTCTTTGAGTGACCGTCTGTGCAGGCCCTGTAGTCCGCCACAGGGCTCTGAGCTGCACTGGCCCCGGTGCTGGCATCTGGTGGAGCGGACCCACTCCCCTCACATTCCACAGGCCCATGGACTCACTTTTGTAACAAACTCCTACCAACACTGACCAATAAAAAAAAATGTGGGTTTTTTTTTTTTTAATATATAATGTGTGGGCCTGGTTCTTGAGCCTGCA